GTGCTTTTCGGGACAGGTGCGGGGGCCGCCGCGCGCGCAAAGGCGCAGACGCACGCGTGCGGGCACCGGGCACCGTCGGCCGTCGGGTTATCCTTGGCTCCGCGGGCGGCCGCCGAGGTCCTGTCCACCCGGAAGGCGCGACGTCCTCGGGGGACGCCAGGGCGCAGGGGCAACTGAGCCGACTTCGCAACTCGGAAGTTTTTCTTTGGCTGTGATGGTCGATTTGCCCGTCTAAGAAATGGGACTCTGGGCCGGGCGCGGTGGCTCAAGCCTGTAATCCCAGCGCCCTGGGAGGCTGGAAGATCGCCTGAGGCCAGCAGTCTAGACCTCGACAACGTAGCAAGACCCCGTCTCAAAAAAAAAAAAAAAAAAGGGGGAGTACTCAAAAGAATAGGAAAGCGCTTTGCAAACTTGGACACGAGTTGGGCGTTTTATTCACTTTCTCTACTACCCTCCTCCCTTTGGGAGCCCCAGGGGCTGGAGTAAGCACGCTACCACCCACTATACCTCTCAGTGCCCGCGGCACAGGAGCCGCACTCGACTTTGCATCCCCCCAGGGCCTGTACACGCCGGAAAAGCTCCCGCGGGGTGCGGTCGCTGGGCCTCGTCACGTGATCCCCACTCAACGCCCCTGAGCGGGGGGGGGAGCAGCGAGCAAGTGCGCATGCGCATCCCTTCTAGCTCTTCCCCTCCACCCCCCACCCGCCCCCTTGGCTCGGACGCAACCACTGTCAGCTCCTCCCCCTCCTCCTCCTTCATCCTTCCTGACATTCACTCCCTTCCCCCAGCCAATTGGTTACGTCAGGCAGACAGGCCGAAGAACCAATCACGACGCTGTGCTCAGAAGCCGCCACGCGGAACCGGCCGGATCCGACTAATAGGGGCCCTTGGAGCGGCCACGCCTCAACCGGGCAGGGTAGCTTGGGCCCAGTGGGCGGTGCTTCTCCTGTCAGCATGTGGGCGGGGTAGGGCGGGGACCAGCAGCCGCAGAGCCGTCCTCGGCGGTGGCGACGACGACGACGTTGCTCAGTCTTGGGGTGGGCTCCGCGGTGCAGGCCGAGCTGCGCGGAGGGCTCGGCGATCAGCGGCGGCGGCGGCAGTGGGGAGGCCGCAGCGCCATGGGGGGGCGTTAGACAGGCTGCGGCGGCCGAGGCGAGGGGCGGCAGCGGTTATCTGGTCCGCGGCGACCTTCGGCCGGGCCCGGGGGTGGGAAGGCCTGGGGCGGGGGTCGTCCCTGGTTGCACGGGGCCGCGGGGCGGGGCTCGCCGGCCGTCGGGGTGCAGGAGGCCTGGGCCGCTGAAAGGAGAAGGCGCCGTCGGTCGCCAGGCCCTGCCGCCGGGCCGCTTGACGACGACGCTCCCGCGGGGGCCCCGCCTGAGGAGGACGCGGCGGCGGTGGCGGCGAGGCCGCGGGAGGCCGCGGAGGATGGAGGAGCGGAAGGAGGAGGGCGAGGCCGAGATCCAGGAGCACGGGCCCGAGCACTGGTTCTCCAAGTGGGAGCGGCAGTGCCTGGCCGAGGCCGAACAGGACGAGCAGCTGCCCCCCGAGCTGCAGGAGGAGGCGGCGGCCGCCGCGCAGCCCGAGCACAAGCAGCAGAAGCTGTGGCACCTCTTCCAGAACTCGGCCACCGCCGTGGCCCAGCTCTACAAAGGTGAGGCCGCCGCCGCCATCTTGGTACCGCTTTTGGTTTTTTTTTTTTTTGGCTTGCTTTTCAGACCGAGTGTGTCAGCAGCCAGGACTTTCTCTCTGGGTCCCCTTCCAAAACGCAGCCACCGCCGTCACCAATCTCTACAAAGGTAAAGATAACCTTGCTGCATTGCCGATTCAGATACATGTTTTCTTTTTCTTTTTTTCTAACAGAAAGCGTGGATACCCATCAACGAAGTTTTGATATTGGAATTCAGATTGGCTATCAGCGACGCAATAAGGATGTGTTGGCTTGGGTTAAAAAACGCAGAAGAACTATTCGTCGAGAAGATTTGATCAGCTTCCTGTGTGGAAAAGTTCCTCCACCACGAAACTCTAGAGCTCCCCCAAGACTGACTGTAGTGTCCCCTAACCGAGCTACTTCAACGGAAACTAGCTCATCTGTAGAGACTGATTTGCAACCCTTCCGGGAAGCCATAGCTCTGCATGGTAAAGCCGTTTAAACATATTTCTTTGGAAAAAGCAACTCTAAAACCTTTTTTCTTCTTCCTAGGTCTTAGTGGTGCAATGGCTAGTATAAGCGTGCGTTCGAGTACCCCAGGCTCTCCTACACATGTAAGCAGTGGATCGAATGCTAGTCGAAGGAGAAATGGACTCCATGATGTCGATTTGAACACTTTCATATCAGAAGAAATGGCACTCCACTTGGACAATGGTGGAACTAGAAAGCGTACCTCAGCCCAGTGTGGCGATGTCATTACAGACTCACCAACCCATAAACGCAACAGAATGATCTAAACTGCAAACATTTTCACACCCACCATGCTGCTTGAAAGCCACTTGATCCTCAACATATACTATAATTGCAAAGGAAACATGAGGCCATCTTCCCTTGTTCACTGTTTAAGACAAGTGAATTCTATAGTGGTTGCCATAAAAGGAAGTTCTAGGTATTTATAGTAGATGCCTCTTGTAATTATGGCTTTCTTAAAACTATAATCCTAGCAGAGGACATCAGATATTGTGTAGTCGTTAGCAAGATCATCATAGGCAAACATATATCCGTTCCAAGGCTAAAAGTGACCTTAACTGTATTTATTCTCAAAGGGAAAGGAAATATCAGATGTTTATTTGGTTATAGAATGCTTTTTTTTTTTTTGGGTCCATTTCCTGCTGTGTTGAGTATTTTGCTTCAACAGTATTGCCAGGTTCCTAAAATTGTCTAAAAACATGATTTGGCTTCCATTTTTGCAGCTGCACTGTACCATGCACCTGGTTTCTATATAGTAACAGTGTGCAATTCTAATTATTGGACTGTGCCCTGTTTTTAGTTTTCAAATCAATTTCTAATTCTGGTGATTGTGTGATGTAAAGAGGTGCTATGATGGTCATGCAATTAATACTAAATATTGAATCAATGCCCAGAGCTTTATTGGATTCACTTTGTGTGTGTTAGTGCTCTAAAGTAGCAGTATTATTATTAAACTGTCCCCAGAGTAACCCTGTAGGCCTAAAGTACTCAGTTTTAAGACAAACACTACTTCCCATGCGGGGTACTTTCCTTATGGTAAATGTAAACATGTAGACTGCATTCGAGGTGACCTAAAGTAGAGAGGTCATGAACTTTGAGAATGGGCTTCCTTTTTGGTTCAGTATTAGTGAGAGGGAGAGGGAGATGGATGGTGGGGTAGGTTTTCTAGTCTATCATTTTACATTTTTCATGGAGTCCCTGCTTAGTGCAGTTTCCATTGGAATGGGTGGAAGATGATAAAGCTCTCTTTTTTATCTACTAATAATGTGATTGCAACTTAAAATAGCAAAACCCAACTCTCCCTGTCCCTCCAATCCCTCTCCTAAAAAGTTCAGTTTGGAATCTCATTCTGGAAAAGATGGAATCGCATGGAGATTCTCTAGCTGTTAGGTAGACCTAAATAAAAAGTTCTCAATAGATTCCTCTTTTGAGTAAATATAAGACCTCTTGTAGCTACAATGTTTTAGAGCATGTTTCATCTTCATTTTTAATATCCTGAACTGAATGATAGTGTTTTTTTAGATGAAGAACTGATGTCAGCCTGCCAGGTACTGTAATTTATTCTATCATATTATTATATTATATATCAAGTAGGACAGTGAAAAATGTTTCCTTGCAAACTTGTAGTCCAGTATCAGTTACTTCCTATTTTTATCCTTAAAAGACCATTGCAAATCAGTGTAAGGGTTTTTCCAGTAATTACTCACAGCACTTTGTTAAAGTTTGCAATTTCTTCAGCCATTTAATAATATCTTTCTGTGAAGAAACTTTGCTGAGTTAACCATAAATGTTCATTCATTGACTGGGTGGGATGTGAATGGAATGTTAGAAATGTTGTGTGAATTGAAGTTCTGTATTCATTATAGATGTAGCCCTTATTTAAAAAAGTGAATTCCATACTAAAACTAGGAATGAAAGTGAGAGATTTCTAAACTTTTGCGAAAGTGGGTCATTTTTTGTTTGACTATAATAGCAGGAAGAATTATAGCAATCTGTCATTTTACCTGAAACAGACAAGCCTATGTATTATGAATACTTTCAAGCTTCCCTTTGGAATATACAAGACATGCGTTTGGAGTTACCTTTGTTTTTCTATCGTAAATTTAGATTCTGGAATTGGGGTTTGGTGGTGCAATGTGTTGCTCACAAGTGGCCAGAACTCCTATTCCTAAAAGGATTTTGAGATGGAGGAACACATATTTAATTCCCCTTTATGCCTTGGTTCTTGCTCCTCTTTCCACGTTGGATAACAATTTTTTGGTTGTTTTGTTTAAGTTGGTGCTCTGAAGCTTAATCTCAGTACCCTTTACTCTGAATTGTCAAATTTTGATAAAACGTGCCATTTTCTTTGGTAAGAGAAAGCAGGTCTTAATGTCTGCCAGAACACAATTTATATGCCTTATTGGCTTCATTAAACTTTTAGAAAACTTTAGCATTTGTTACTTTTTTCCATTGCGTTTACTTTCAAATGCACCTAATGAATTTGTCACCCAGTCGCAACTTTTCCCTTCTCTGTCCCATTGCTTTCTCCTTTCCCCGACGCACAGAATAAACATGAAGCTCAGCAGTAGAAGCGTAATGATTTCCCTCAGGAAAAACTTCTGACAGCTAGGTTTTTCAAGGGTTTCCCTGTGCTAGCTGAGATGCAAAACAAATCATGGAAGATTGCATACCTGTGTGGTATTTTAAAAACAAGTTGACTTTTTCAGTTTCTTGAACGGTTAAGGGTGGATTTAAAAACTAGACAGTTTAGTTTTGGGGAACAGAAGCTCTCTTCGTCTTAAGCCAGATTCTCTGATTCTTTTAGACGTCATAGCTCCTTAGTTCTGCTCCTGTCGCCCTAACTTGGCATGGGCAAGTTGAAGTTCATCCTTAGACTGCAGCGTTCTGAGCATGGCTGAAGTATTAAAATGTTTAATATTTTTTAGAGCAAAATTGTTGGAAAGCATTTGGCTGAATCTAAAGACCTGCAGTCAGATTCTTCAATGTGGTTTACCCAACTGGAGTAGTGATAAACACCTTAATCATAAAATGAATAAAAACAAAAAAACCATGGGGCTTGTCTGCAGTTTTGTTTTGGTCATCACATCTGAATAACTTTTTGATGCAATCAAATGAAGTTTAGGCTTTTAAAAAAGAATTAGCTTTCTAAATGTTTTTTTCTAAGGGCTACTGGAACTCATTAAACTCGAATAATTGTGGCTTTGGGCCTGAAGATTTCCATTCAACAGTGAAAACTGGCTAACTTCCTTTATAGTGAGAGGGATGGCCAACATCCAACCCAGAGGGCTAGTCAGCCTCAGAGGCCAGTGCAAGACGCCAAGAGATGATTTTGAAATGGGGCCATAAGTTTAGAAAATTATGAACAGAATGATTGAGTTTTTGGCCTGGCTACTACCTCTAGTGGTGACTACGTCAGCAGATTAATCTCATTGCATTTTACTTTATGTAGTATGTTGTAACCTGGTGCTTCATTCATTAGATTGGTGACTGAGGTATTTAGTCATGGTGAGGATGGGAATCTTCAGAGATACATTCTGGATTTGTGGAATAAAGTGACTAGAAAGGTTCTTCCAGAGCAACCCCTTGTTTAAAGTTATAAGTGTTTATGGTACCTGCTACCCCTTCTGGAAAGTTGTCGGCTTTGATGGTTTAGATGACCTTACCCCATAAGGCCAGCTTCTAGCCTCCCTTTGGAATATTTGAGGTGTGTGATGTTTTAGTGGGGGCAGCATTTGAGAGACGAGCAGGCCCGAGCACCCAGGCTGGCTGTCAGACCGTGTGTTGTGCTGTTGGGTTTGATGGGATGAGATATCCAGGGTTTTACTTCCTATAATGGGATCTGCAGGCTCCTTGTGAAGTTCAGTTAGACAGTAGCCTGTGACGTAGCAAGTCAAGTTTTCGATGGCCCCTCATTTTTTTTTTATTTAGTGCTTAAAAAAAAGATTTAAAACAGCAAAAATCAAGCCACACAGCAGCTTATAGTATATACAGGTCTTTTATACATTAGAAGTAATATGGTGAAATCTTTTTTTTTTTTTTTTTTTTTTGTGATGGAGTTTCACTCTCTCACCCAGGCTGGAGTGCAGTGGCACGATCTTGGCTCACCACAACCTCTGCCTCCTGGGTTCAAGCAATTTTCATGCCTCAGCCTCCCGAGTAGCTGGTATTACAGGTGCCTGCCACCACACCTGGCTATTTTTTGTATTTTTGTTAGATACGGGGTTTCAAATATGGTGAAATCTTGTGACAGAATAGTATTCCCTTGTACAGATAAGCCTTGATGCAGGTTACAGATTTTTTATAATTAGTAATGCAGCAGTGGAGTGTTTTCTTTTTCTTGTTTTTTGAGATGGAGTCTCTGTCGCTGGAGTGCGGTGGTGCGATCCCAGCTCACCGCAATCTCTGCCTCCCGGGTTCAAGCGATTCTCCTGCCTATAACTACAGGTGTGCGCCACCACGCCCAGCTAATTTAATTTTGAATTTTTAGTAGAGACGGGATTTCACCATGTTGGCCAGGCCAGTCTTGAATTCCTGACCTTAAGTGATCTGCCCGCCTTGGCCTCCCCAAGTGCTGGGATTACAGGCATGAGACACTGCGCCTGGCCTATGTTTTAAGTTTCTCTATGACAAATTTCTGTAGATGAACTATCTGGGTCAAAAAAATTCATCTATAAAATACTGATGGGTCTTGCCAAAGTACCTTCTGCAAGGTACCAGTTAATACTTCCATCAGAAAGTAAGAGCGCCTGTTCCCTTACATCGTAGCCAGTGTTGGGTATTTATACTTCCTTTGGCAGAAGTGACCTTTCAGTTTTAATCTGTTTTTTACCTGCTCGTATGAAGGAAGACTTTTTGCTTGATATCACGTGGGTTTGAATGCTGACTCTACTACCAGGTCTGGGAACCTAGGTAAGTTTGCCTCTCTGGGCTGTTTTCTCATCTGTGAAATAAATAGAAAACATAGAAAAATAAATTAAAAAATGTGAATGTTAGTGACTTGTGTTCCTTGGAAGTTGGAT